GAGTTATGACTGGGAGGAGGCAGGAGGGAGCTTTCTGGAATCACTCTACATCTTGTTCTTGAGAGTGGGTGTATATACATCAAGTGTTTATCAAGCTGTGTGGTTAAGATTTGCACACTTGTATATGTTATACCTTGATTTAAAAAATCTAAGTAAATAAGGATACCTTTGAATATCTTAAAAAAAAAAAAAAAAGAGGCCAGGCTTGGTGGCTCACACCTATAATCCCAGCACTTTGGGAGGCTGAGGTAGGAGGATTGCTTGAGGCCGGGAGTTCAAAACCAGCCCAGGCAACAAAGCGAGACCCCTGTCTCTACTAAAATAAATAAAACAATAAAATGAAAAAAAATAGAGAGATTGAATCATCATCTGCCAGTTTGTATTAGAAAAAAAGAGAGAGAGAGGGAAGGCTGGGTGCAGTAAGGCTCACGCCTGTAATCCCAGCACTTTGGGAGGCCAAGGTGGGAGGATTGCTTGAGCCCAGAAGTTGAAGACCAGCCTGGGCAACAAAGCAAGACCCGGTATCTAAAAAAATTTTTTAAATATTAGCTTGGCATGGTGGCATGCACCTGTAGTCCCAGCTACTCAGGCAGCTGAGGTAGGAGGATGGCTTGAGCCTAGGAGTTGGAGGCTACAGTGAGCTATGACCACGCCACTGCACTCCAGCCTGGGCAACAGAGCAACAAGCTGTCTTTCCCCACCCCCCAGCCCCCCCGCCCAAAAAAAGGAGAGTAAGAGCAAGAGTTTGAGATTCAGAAAGAACTGTTTCCCAGCACCTATCTGCTCCTGTTGGGGTCATGAGGTGTGGACGGTGTACCCAGTCCCTCTGTTTCTGCCCCTCCTCCACAGTGGCCAAGGCCAGCACCTGAATGTTATCAGAGCAGGCCCAACAAAGGCTGCCTCCCCAGTCCCGTGATGTAACCCAGTTTCCACCTGATTCTGGTGACCTTGGGGACACAGGGGTGTTGCTGGGAAAGGGGAGGAGAGAAGGGGCAGAGACCAGGCAGTGGTGCAGGCGTCCAGCTGCATTTCCCACTTCTGACTCTGTGCCTGCTGTTCCCTGCTGGGAAGAAGGAAAGCCAGTGATGCTGGCTTGAGGCTGTAGTGGGAGGCCCAGCGGATTGTGAGAAGCCAGGTATTCCAATGTCGGGCTCCCCCGGGGGCTGCGACAGGACTGAGGTCGGATGCCTGTGTTTCAGCCCGGGCAGTGAGTGTGGATGGCTTGGCAGGTGAGCCTGCCAGAGCTGGAGGACCGGCTTCAGTGTCCCATCTGCCTGGAGGTCTTCAAGGAGCCCCTGATGCTGCAGTGTGGCCACTCTTACTGCAAGGGCTGCCTGGTTTCCCTGTCCTGCCACCTGGATGCCGAGCTGCGCTGCCCCGTGTGCCGGCAGGCGGTGGACGGCAGCAGCTCCCTGCCCAACGTCTCCCTGGCCAGGGTGATCGAAGCCCTGAGGCTCCCTGGGGACCCGGAGCCCAAGGTCTGCGTGCACCACCGGAACCCGCTCAGCCTTTTCTGCGAGAAGGACCAGGAGCTCATCTGTGGCCTCTGCGGTCTGCTGGGCTCCCACCAACACCACCCGGTCACGCCCGTCTCCACCGTCTACAGCCGCATGAAGGTGGGGAGTGAGGGTGCAGGGGCGGCTGGAGACTGCTCATGGGGCCATGGCCTGTTGCCTCCAGGAGGAGCTCGCAGCCCTCATCTCTGAGCTGAAGCAGGAGCAGAAAAAGGTGGATGAGCTCATCGCCAAACTGGTGAACAACCGGACCCGAATCGTCGTGAGTGCCCCTTCCCTCTGCCCCTGCCTGGGGACTCTGCAGTGACCAGCCCTCCCTGTCCCAGAATGAGTCGGATGTCTTCAGCTGGGTGATCCGCCGCGAGTTCCAGGAGCTGCACCACCTGGTGGATGAGGAGAAGGCCCGCTGCCTGGAGGGGATAGGGGGTCACACCCGTGGCCTGGTGGCCTCCCTGGACATGCAGCTGGAGCAGGCCCAGGGAACCCGGGAGCGGCTGGCCCAAGCCGAGTGTGTGCTGGAACAGTTCGGCAATGAGGACCACCACAAGTTCATCCGGGTGAGTGGACAGGGAGGCGTCCCATCCCCATATAGCCTTAACCTCCCTCTCTCTTGCCTTCCAGAAGTTCCACTCCATGGCCTCCAGGTAATAACCTTGGAGAGAGCTCAGCCAGGGTCCACTCTCTTGTACTGTGAACTGTCACCTGCAGAGCAGAGATGCCGCAGGCCCGGCCCTTAGAAGGCGCATTCAGCCCCATCTCCTTCAAGCCAGGCCTCCACCAGGCTGACATCAAGCTGACCGTGTGGAAAAGGCTCTTCCGGAAAGTTTTGCCAGGTGAGGCCCTGACCCGTCCTCCTTCCTGAGGGTCATTCATTCATTCATTCATTCATTCATTCAGGGAGCAGCCCTGTACTGGCCCCTTCTAGACCCTGGGGCTAGAGAGATGAGGAAGACACAGCCCCTCTCCTTGGGGAGTTCAGGGCCTCCATCAGCTTCTGTGGGCCGGGTCTGCTGCCCTCCACGTGGCCTCACAGACCCTCTGTGATCTCCCTCCCAGCCCCGGAGCCTCTCAAGTTGGACCCTGCCACTGCCCACCCACTCCTGGAGCTCTCCAAGGGCAACACGGTGGTGCAGTGCGGGCTTCTGGCCCAGCGGCGAGCCAGCCAGCCTGAGCGCTTCGACTACAGCACCTGCGTCCTGGCCAGCCGCGGCTTCTCCTGCGGCCGCCACTACTGGGAGGTGGTGGTGGGCAGCAAGAGCGACTGGCGCCTGGGGGTCATCAAGGGCACAGCCAGCCGTAAGGGCAAGCTGAACAGGTCCCCCGAGCACGGCGTGTGGCTGATCGGCCTGAAGGAGGGCCGGGTGTACGAAGCCTTTGCCTGCCCCCGGGTACCCCTGCCCGTGGCCGGCCACCCCCACCGCATCGGGCTCTACCTGCACTATGAGCAGGGCGAACTCACCTTCTTCGATGCCGACCGCCCCGATGACCTGCGGCCGCTCTACACCTTCCAGGCCGACTTCCAGGGCAAGCTCTACCCCATCCTGGACACCTGCTGGCACGAGAGGGGCAGCAACTCGCTGCCCATGGTGCTGCCCCCGCCCAGCGGGCCTGGCCCCCTCAGCCCCGAGCAGCCCACCAAGCTGTAGGGCCGCCCGGAGTCCTGCCGGCCCACAGGCCCATCCCGGCGGGGCACCGGGGACTCGCGGGCTTCTGCTGGGTCCCGCCTGAGGTGATATCGTCACTGTTTAGGAAGGTCTTCAGGCCTGTGTGTCCCTGGAACATGTAATGATAGGGAACAGGACCCCAGTCCCTTTCCCCTCAGCCAAGGGTGTATTTGTAAACTTCGGCCCCCAGGCCTTGGCAGCCAGGGACACACTGAAATCCCCATGGTTCCTGCCACTTGCTAACCATGCTATCTGCGCAGACGCTTCCGAGGGCAGAAATAGTCCCATGTATACCTTTTCCATATTACTGTGAACTTTCAACTACTATCAAGGATAATAAATTTGACATTATTTCTTTCTCTTTAAATGATTTGCACATATTAGTTGCTATACATACTG